CAGGGACTCTGCACATGTGGTCCCTGCTGCCTGGACCGCCCCAGTCCTCACACCTCACTTCCGGAAGCCCCTGTCACCTTGGGTCTCAGCTCCAGCAGTACTTCCATCGGGAGAGCCACCGACTCTTGCTCTGACTCTTGTTTCCTTATTAACTAATCACAACATGCAATTGTTTTGCCTATTTGATTATTTTCATGTTTATTTTCAGTTTGCCTCAACAGAACGTAAGCCCAAGCAGGCCCGTACCGAGAACTCAATAGACACAAGCATGGGAGGAATGAGGGACTCCGGAGGCAAACGTTGGTGGAGGCGCTTGGACGAGGCACTGCAGCCAGCAGCGAGCCAGGGAAGGCTCCGAGCAGAAGAGGGGCCTGAGGGAAGGCACACAGGGGCGCTCAGAGGGAGCCCAGAGTCAGACACAGGAAAAAACCAGCTCAGCCCAGCCTTCTGTTATTCAACCCCTCCATGCTCTGTGGGAAGAGGGTACACAGAATCCCTGAATTCAGTCATTAATAGCAGATGCAGAGACCTTTCTAACTTGGAGGCTTAGATGTCAAATACATGGTTTTAACGAAAGTGAAGTCAATTAGTATGTTCTTGTGTCTTACTCAACTTGTGTGTGCGCAAGCTTGTGTTATTAACCTGTTGAGAAAGCCACAGGCGCTGAAGAACCAGAGAAGCGCCGGGGCTCCCAGGGGCTCTCTTTGGAGCCTTCAGTGCCCTGGACAGTGAAACAGCCTCCATCTCTTTCACAGTTGGTGCTGTACTAGGCGGTTCAATGGTGTGCACATCCATTGAAGGTCTCCTCCACGCCGGAAAATGATGCACATCTGTGTGCAGCAGTCACTTCAGAAATGCTTTCAGGAAGTCCTGCTTTGTGCAGAAACCTTCCCCAGCTCCCAAGCTGTTACAGCATCTGGTGGCAGCTCCCCTCCTTAACCTAGGAGGCCTGCCCCACCCACCTCCTCTGGCTCGTGCCCATTACGTGCTTGTGTCTCCGCCATACCCTTGCTGGTGGCCTAGAATGTCGTTCATCTCCAGCAACTTCTCCTTCGAAGCTGCCCTCCAGGCCTTGCATGTGCCCTGCCTGTTCCCCGGGCCTCCCTGCCTGCCCCAAAGGCCTCTGACTCCTCTGGACACCCAAGTTGCCTGGGTCCTTCATCATGTGAGTCTTGCCTTGGCTACCATTGTTTCTCTCTTGTCCGGTGGCCTGAGAACGGTGACCCTAGAACCATCCTTTATCGGGTTGTGTGAAGAGCCTGGCCCAGTTGCCTCGCTGGGCCTCCCACCCAGCCCCTGTGATACAGGTGTTACTGTCCCTTCACAGAAGAAGAGGTAGGCGATAGGAAAGGTGAGGACTCTATCCACCGCTTTCTCCTCCTCCCCCCACCCCGGGAAGCTCGAGCGGGGAGGTACGGACCGTCTCCTCTCGCACGGGCAGGACGACACCCTCCCTCCCCCCCTTTTTTCTGCCAACGTCTATCTCAACGCGCGCGCACATACGGAGATTGTGCGGCTTTTTTCCCCCTTGGGAGAAAAAACGGGGAGAGTAAAAGAAGAGAGACCAAAGAGAAGAACTCCTCCTCGGCGAGCTCCGCACTCCGTGCCGCGGCCCGGCGCGGGGACGCCGCCGCCGCCCGCCCGCTCTCTCCCGGCCCTGCGGCGGGTGCCAGTACGAGCGCGAGCGAGGGCACTGCACCCGGGGACGCTGCGAGACTTTTCGGCGCTCGAGCCGACCTCGCCGCCGCCGCGGCAGGCAGAAGAGACAGGAGCGAGAAGGGCCCTGCCTCCCCCTCGCCTTCCTCGCCCGGCGCCCCGCGCCCGGCCGGGCCGCGCAGGCAGGCGGAGGGAAGGAGGGAGGCTGCGAGGAGGCGGGCGGAGCAGAGGCCCCGGCGAAGCGCGCTGCGGCCGCCCGCCCGTGGATGCGGCGCCCAGGGATCCTGGAGACAACTTTGCCGTGTGACGCGCCGGGAGGACTGCAGGGCCCGCGGCCGAGGGCTCGGCGCCGCCTGTGAGCGGGCCCGCGCGGCCGGCTCTCCCGGGCACCAAGCTTGCTCCGCGCCACTGCCCGCCGGCCCGCGGCGAGGACGACCTGCCCGTCTCCGCCGCCGGCGGCCCTTCCTGGCGCGAGGCAGTGAGGGCGAGGCGCTCAGGTGCGAGCGCGGGGCCCCGCCGCAGCGCCCGCCGCAGCGCCGCGCCAAGCCGCGCCCGGCTCCGCTCCGGGGGGCTCCAGCGCCTTCGCTTCCGTCTCAGCCAAGTTGCGTGGACCCGCTCTTTCGCCACCTTCCCCAGCCGCCGGCCGAACCGCCGCTCCCACTGACGCTGCTTTCGCTTCACCCGAACCGGGGCTGCGGGGCCCCCGACGCGGAAAGGATGGGGAGAAGGCTGCAGATGCCGAGGCGCCCCGAGACGCCCGTGCGGCAGTGACCCGCGACCTCCGCCCCGCCCGGCGCGCCCCTCGGGCCCCCGGGGCCCTCGGCGCCCCTTCCCTGCCGCGCGGGAACCCCCGAGGCCCGGCCGGCCCCCTCCCCCTGCGAG